CCACCCACTCAGCCTCCCAAAGTGCTGGGATTACAGGCGTGAGCCACTGTGCTCAGCCTCAAGGTCTTTTATCTAATTCCATTATTTGTGCTTTGTTAATAGACCTGCTTATGGTGTCAGTTCAGTAGTTTCCCGGCTTTCCACAACTATTCTCGTGAACCTGGCAGCACGTTCTCTTGTGCTCACGTGTGATTTGATCCCCATAGCTAGAAGGTGCCTGCAAACTGGAAGGTCTTAGAATCAGGGTGGGAGGAAAGCGGAGGCCGTGGCAGAGAGAGATCAAAATGATGCCAGGTTCATTTTTTGTTCCAGTCTAAGAAGGTATCTAAACCTCCACATTGTATGACTCCTGTTCCTCCCTGATGGGGAACATCAGGTCACAGATGGGGCTCTGGGCAAGAGTGTGTGTGTTTGCCTGTACAATTCAGTCATCAGCTTACTGCAGGTGCCGTTTCCTGTTCTTGAGGCATCTTTAACTGCATGATGGTGGCTATGTGGTTTTAGTTGGTTGGAGCACAGGTCTGATTGCTTTTTCTTTCTTTTTAACATTTTTTCTGGGCATAGCTTTGACTCTTTCCTCTGGGTTTGAGCTGTGGAATTGCTGTAGGAGCTTTTTGCATTGTGTTTTACACATCTAGTTCTCCCTCCTGTCATCTTGAAGTTCACATCTGTGCTATTCTAGTGCTGCACTGTGGGATAATAAGAGTTATAGTCATAGCGAATAGAAATTGATGACGCCCTATGTGCCAGACCTTAAAATCTTGTATGTACTGTCATTCAGTCATCAGAACTTTATAATGTATAGTGTCACTGTTGTGCCACCATCTCTTTTTTTTTTAGATGAGGAAAGACATGAGATCCATGGGAAAGACACTGGATGCCCCTTTTTGGTAAATACGGACAAACATAAAAACCCCAATCATCTTTTTGAGAAAAAGAGTGGGTACCTTGTCTGAATCCCTGGCATATTTTCAAGGCTGCCTGCTAAGGTGTAAGATTTAGTAGAGGGTTTTTTTTTTTTTTAACTGTTACCAAGGAGATGGATTGCCTTCCAAAGGCAAATATGATGATGAAGAATTCCCACCCCTCCCCCAGCCCCCGCCTTTGGCTGCTCTTGTGTTCAAAGAATGTCACTGTACCCAACTGTTTTCCTTGCAAGGAATAGGGACGAAAGTACCTTGTCTTAAACTTTTGTGGTTAGAGAAGCCCACAGCCCTTAGGGAAACATTGCATTTTTAAAAAATGACTTTAAATCCGTGCTGTTGATACTTATGTCTAATGCCAGTCATTGGTCTGGGATCTGTGTGCAGAGTTGCCTTCTGTCTGGTGAGACTGGAGTGGGTGCGGGTCAGATTCCGTAACCTCGTGGAGAGAGGATAAAAACTAGATTGAAAGAAGAACATCAGAGGGGATCTGTTCCCTCTTAAATCCCTGGAAGCTCCAGAGGCCGTGAGAGTTGAGATGAGAGAAACTATTCTGTGGTACCTTTTATATGAATGAGGTATTTGTTTACAACAATATCCAGATAATTTTCTTTTTACAGTAATGGCTACAATTTTGCCCCATCCTGTTATCATTGGTGATGAAGGCTATAAACAGATGTGTGGAAGTTGATGTTTTTCAGATTTCGTTTTCATTTTATTCTGAGCATTCTTTAACAGAGCTGTACCCAGTTAGCAGGATTTACCTTGTTTAAAGTTTGGTCTCCTTTTATTTTTCTGGTCCTTAATTTTAGTGGAGAGGTCCATGCGAAGTCAATTTGCTGAGATCTGCCAGTAGATGGAGGAAAGAAAAAGTACAGTAAGTCCTCACTTAACATTGTCGGTAGGTTCTTGGAAACTGTGGCTTTAAGTAAAATGGATTCTTGAATAATGTCATTTTGTTCAACGTAGTTTTTATTGTAATGTTGAGGACAAAAAAATTGGTTTTGTTATGTGTTGTTTTACTTAAAGTTGCAGTTTCCAAGAACCTATCGACGATGTTAAGCGGGGATTCCATGTAATTGTAATCGTCAGTTGAAGTGGCTCTGGAGTGTTTTTGGGATTGAAGTTTTATTGATGAAAAAGTAGGCATTGGCAAATTTTTTTTTTTAACAGCTGTATTGAAATACAATGCACATACTAGGGCACTGGAAATTTAGAATTAGCTCAGGGACACTAGAGTAGACAGTAGACCAAGTCTGGGACTCTGATGAGAGGCCCATTGACATTATTTGTTTGTTTAAATTAGGAGGCCCAAACCTGAGTTAGATTTCATCCTCTCCAAACCTCAGTTTCCTCACCTGTAAAGTAGAGAAAATAATACTTGGGCCTACCCCATAGGGCTCATTCAAGGATTCAGTAAGCCTCTAGTCCATATTAAGTGTTTTGGGGCCATGCAGGGCCAACTGAAGTTCCAGTGTGTAGTGGCGGGGAGATACCCCTTAATCCAGCCTCATGCGCAGACTGTCATAAAGTATGGGAACCTTATCTTTCTGGTCTGCATAGTTTCTTCTGGTGAAAGAATGGTTAATTGAACTGAAAGTACATTGTGTCTTGTGTTTGGGAAATAAAATAGTGATCTGAGATGCCAATTAAATCTAGTGTTGCCAGATAAAATATGGGACACCCAGTAAAATTTGAACTTCAGATAAATAATGAAAAATTTTCAGAATAAATATGTCCCAATATAATTGTAGTTTACCTTAAATTTAACTAGTTGTTCTGCATTTTTATTGGTGAAGTCTGGCACCTCTAATTTTGTCTCATTGTTTCCCCATTTGGAATCTTTTGGCTGCCTTTATGATAGCTGAAAATGAGTTGAGGAATTTCAAATAGGATGCAGAGGTATGATTTTATTTGCATCTGCCCCATAGCTCCTGTCCTTTGTTGTTGCTAATAGAAACCTGGCCTTTCACGAAAGGTCCCGTCATCTATTAAAACACTGGTTGCATAGCAGCCAAACATTTTTGTTGAGAAATAAGCCGGACGGAAATCTCTGTGATGACACTTCCTTCAACCTCACGCTATTGCCGAACATGCGACAAGGAGGATGTTGGGAATGGAATCATAAGAATCCTCCTGCAGCACGTCAGCAGTTCACCCTGGAGCAGTTAGAGGTCAGCAGGCAGGGACTCTGGTGGCATCTGGGGATGTGTTCTTGGGCTTTAATAGCAGGTAGGAAGCCTTATCTGTGGAGGAGTCCAGCAGTGAACATCCCATTCTGCATGCCAAGGGAACGCACAAATAGGCAACATACAAAAACAAAAGAAGTCAAAGGCCTGGTCCTTGATCACTGAGGAGTGTATAGTTCCAGAGAGGGATAGGACCAGCAGGTATTTACACAACACTTCCTTTGTGACTTTGTATCAGCACTGGTAGGTGCTTTCCACGCACTGTCATAGTAATCCTTAACAGCAGCCCTGTGAACAAGATCCTGTTATTATTCCCATTTTCCACATGAGGAGACTGAAGCTTAGGCTGTGGGATGGAGCCTGCAGCCGTAAAGTCAGCCTGACCTAAAAGTTCCTGTTCTGTCTCTACTCCTTATCAAATATTGCAAGTATAGGTTGAATCATATGAAATTGCCAGTATGTAACAATTTTGACCTACAAAAAACGACAGTTTTATATGGTTCAACTTCATCCAAAGAACGAGACCCAATATTATATACACACACATATATATATTACAAATAACTTGCTATTCCGTAACTATTACACATAACTTGCCGAGGCTGACTAGGGTGAATGAAATATGTGGACCTAGTTTTGGTCTAACCAGGGATGCTTCTGGGAAGCTAGTTTTCATTCATTCACTCACCCACTCACTCATTGGCTCACTCACTGAATGGAAACTTACTGAATTCTTCCAAGCATATTATTAAGCATAGGTTTGAACAGATTTTATTTTTTATTTTTATTTTTTTGAGACCGAGTCTCACTGTGTTGCCCAGGCTGGAGTGCAATGGTGTGATCTCGGCCCACTGCAACCTCTGCCTCCTGGGTTCAAGCAATTCTCGTGCCTCAGCCTCCCGAGTAGCTGGGAATACAGGCATGTGCCACCACACCCAGCTAATTTTTGTATTTTTAGTAGAGACGGGGTTTCACCATGTTGCCTAGGCTGGTCTCAAACTCCTGACCTCAGGTGATCCACCTGCCTTGGCTTCCCGAAGTTCTGGGATTACAGGCATGAGCCACCATGCCCGGGCTGAACAGATTTTTTTTTTTAAACTTTTTATTCAGAAAAATTTCCTTCCTGCTCATTTGTAGTGAATTCTGCTCTCACCATCATGCAACCACTAATCTGTGTTTTGTATGTGGGCCATTTCTGGCCATCTTGTATGAATGGAATCATTCAACGTATGATTGTTTGTGTCTTGCTTCTTTCACTTAGCATAATGTTTTTCGGGTCCATTCATGTTGAAGCATGTGTCACGAGCTTATTCCTTTTTATTGCTGAATAGTAGTCCATCATGTGGCTATACCACATTTTCTTTTTCTTTTTCTTTTTTTCCTTTCTTTTCTTTTTTTTTTTTTTGAGATGGAGTTTCACCCTTTTCGCCAGGCTGGAGTGCAGTGGCGCAATCTCGGCTCACTGCAACCTCCGCCTCTCGGGTTCAAGCAGTTCTCCTGCTTCAGCCTCCCAAGTAGCTGGGATTACAAGCATGTGCCACCACACCTGGCTAATTTTGTATTTTTGGTAGATGTGCGGTTTTGCCATGTTGGTCAGGCTGTTCTCGAAGTCCTGACCGCAGGTGAACCACCCGTCTTTGCCTCCCAAAGTGCTGGGATTACAGGTGTGACCCACCACGCCTGGCCCACATTTAGTTTTTCTATTCTCCAGTTCATAGACATTTGGATCATTTTTACTTTTTGGCTATTATGTATGTTGCTACTATGAAATTTTTGTACAAGTTTTTGTGTGGATGTATCATTTCTCTTGGGTAGGTAACTAGGAGTGGAATTGCTAGGTCATGTGGTAAGTTTGTATTTTACTTTTAGCAGGTTTTTGAGGAGGGAGAGCGAAAAATGAGTTTATATGAAGGCCCAAAAGTGTGACTGAGGTTTGGAATAGCTAATGAGGCAGCTGTAACCTGGAATGAAGTACCAGAACCCAGAAAGATGAGCTGGACAGATTTTAGTAGGAAGGTTAAAGGTGCTCTGGAGTTAGCCAGTGATCCTGCTGCCTCTCCTTCTCTATGAAGCCAGTGTTCCTTTCTTTGCATATTTGGTAGGGTGGGTAAAAGGCTCCTCTTTCTGTTGCTGATTTTGGACCAGGAATGTCATTTTTTAACCTTCCAGTGGCAATAGTCCTTAACCCGGAAGTAGCAATGCTCCCCCTTCTAGAGCATCAATTCCCTAATGTGGAAATCCAGTCCCACAGTTTTCTCTGAGAAAAATGTGGACAGTGTAATATAATGGGTTATTCATAAGCCTAAATTTATATAATGCAAAGGTGTGTGTCTTATTCTTGGAGTGTATCTTTCTTACTGTTTTGGAATAATGAAGACTTTTTGTTGTTGTTGTCGGAGACAGAGTCTTGCTGTTTTGCCCAGGCTGGAATGCAAGGCACAAAGACGGCTCACTGGAGCCTTGACCTTCTGAGCTCAAGTGATCCTCCTGCTTCAGCCTCCCAAGGAGCTGGGACCACGGGCATGTGCCACCAGGCCCATGTATTTTTTTATTTTTATTTTTTGTAGAAACGGAATCTCACTATGTTGCTCAGGCTGGTCTTGAACTTTTGGGCTCAAGCAATCCTCCTGCCTGGGATTACAGTGCTGGGATTACAGGCCTGAGCCATTGTGCTGGCCATGACAACTTTTTAATTCAGTGATGTTAATATATGTTTTTTAACGGTTGTACATGGCATAATAAGTTATAGGCAATGAAATGTGTGTGTGTGTGTGTGTGTGTGTGTGTGTGTGTTTAGTTTAAGTTGGTTGTTGAAATTCCCAAATCTGGGGACTACTTCTCCAAAGAAAGTTTTGGGAAGGCATTAGTTAACATCTTTGTATTTTGCCTTCTTCCGTATTTTCTTACATTATTGTGTAGTGTGGGCATCTAGAGTGATGCCTGGACGACATCACAGTGAAAGATTAGTGCAACGAAGAAAAGACAATCCCAGTTATGTACCCCCCCACTACTTAGACATCTAACTCTGTGTTAATATATGCAGTTGATGGGCACATGTCATCTTAAATCCTTTTGGTAGTACAAAGAAGCCAGAACTAAGTTTAGTTTGGATTTCTTACGCATATTTGGAACTAACCAGCAGTTGACTCATTTCAGGATAAGCAGTTGTTTTCTATGGATATTCTGCTGAGGTTGGAGGCTCTGCACCAACTGTATGTGGTGAGGGCTTTGATATAGAACAGCAGCACTGGATCCAAAGTGTGAAGGGAGCCCTCAGGCTTGCTATACTGTGCCCGTCCTCAAGGTTGGGGCTAGGGAGAGGGATTTTTCTGTAACATGATCCTACAGTACACATAGCCACATTCTCCAGTTAATAATGACAACCGTGATAATGGTTGAAATTAATCACAGTGAAATTAAGGCATGAAATTAATAACAGTGAATGCATTGAGCCAACATCATGCTAAATGCTTTCAGGCATGATGCAATTTGATCCTAGCAACAGTTGTGTTAGACAGGTATGGTTATTCCTTTTTTGTGAGAAGCAACTTAGGGGCAGTAGTGTTTGGTAAATTGCACACTTACCTTGCCACTGACTGAATGAGAGATGTAGAGCCCATTGCCAGAAGGGGCCAAGCCAGGGTTCAAACCTAACCTGTTCTTTTAAAACCATGAGCCTCTCAGATCAGCAGTTTCTACACCAGATTGTATTCCCAGAGGCCCAGCGCTTCAGTTCAGCTGTGCTGCTGAGGTCTTGTGTGTGAAAAGGGAACTGGGAATGGATTCTGCAGGCCATGCTTAGCAAAACCTCCCTGAGGCAGCCCACGGCTCTGGTGTATCCAGCACACTTTATTGCTGCCCCTCTGTCTACAGACGGCTCTATTGATTCAGCCTTGGGAAGTCTTTGCCCCCTGCCCTCTTCACCCTTTTTGTTGATACATTCCCAGAATGTTCAAGTTCACACCCATGTTGCAACCCTGGCTCCTAAGCCTGAGGACAGGATGTGAGTGCCTGCCCTGGTGCTCATGGGTATCAGCGGGACAGAGATTTGTGCTGAGCTGCGTGCTGCTGGCTTCCCCCTTGCCTGTCCTTGGGAACTGGGGACTTTACCCGCTGTCTTTATGCAGTTCTTACAGGCCATATTTTAATGCTGTGTCATCTCTTAGAAAGATGGGTTGAAAAGGATAAACTGGAAGCTTCTATTCATTTCTCTTTTATTTTTAAGAATGTTGTATTTTGGCAGGGTGTGGTGGCTCACGCCTGTAATCCCAGCACTTTGGGAGGCCGAGGCGGGCGGATCACGAGGTCAGGAGATCGAAACCATCCTGGCTAATACGGTGAAACCCCGTTTCTACTAAAAATACAAAAAATTAGCCAGGCGTGGTAGTGGGTGCCTGTAGTCCCAGCTACTCGGGAGGCTGAGGCGGGAGAATGGCATGAACCCGGGAGGCAGAGCTTGCAGCGAGCTGAGATCACACCACTGCACTCCAGCCTGGGCAACAGAGTGAGACATTGTCTCGGAAAAAAAAAAAAAAAAAAAAAAAAAAAAAAAAAAAAAAAATGTTGTATTTTAGGAGAACATTGATCCGAAAGGTGATTTGCATGTCTTTTCTGCTTGTTAAACTCAGCATAGTTTGAGGTGGGGAAATCCCAATCATCTAATTGGTGTCAAATTTTGTTTAGTAGTAATTTCTGCATTCCCTTTTCTTTCCTTTCCTCCTCTCCTCTTTTTTTTTTCTCATCAGTTTAACATTTGCCATAGTTTATGCTTAGCAACCTGTGAGATACGGCTAGTGTCACTCACTTTTGGTAACACGGAGTCACCAAGGTACAGAATAACTAAGTGGGGTATGCAGGGTCTGGCCAGAAATACAATCTTTTGATTGCTAGCCCAGCTGCTTTCCTTGTTATCACTTTGTGGAGCAGGCTGGACATTGACAATGAGTTCTGAGACTGAGTGGAATGGGAGACCCCTCCCAGCTGGTGGTCGAGCTGCCTAGAGCATGGTCCATCTGTTTGGGACTAGGGTTGAGCTCCAAGATGGACCAATCAACCCCACCAAGAAAGAAACCCCTTCTATCACCGCGGAGTGTACCATAGCTCCTGTCAGCCGCTCTGGAAGTTTTTGCCACCAGAAGAGAGATGCAGAGCATCTTTTCTTACCACAGCTGAACTGAGAACATATGTTTCATCCATATATGGCACCTTACTTATTAAGCTTGTGTCCTTGTCCTTTCTAATACTCTGGCACCTTGCCCATCAGATGGCTGCCCCTTTTTATAAGATAAGTGCCTGTATGGCTGGCTGTTCTGATTTTAAGTCATGAGCTTTGACTTTTATCAGAAATTTACAGCTTGGTTTTCAAAGGACTTAGTTGAGTGCAACTGCATGAAATGGTAGTGTTAAATTTTATACTGTAGAAATGTTGAAATGGAACTCTATAAAATGTGCGTTTTCAGTGTCTTTTTTGAATGGTTTTATTTGTGTGTTTTATCAGTCTTAGACATTTTTATTACTCAAGTAATCTGTTCATTGTAGAATGATTAGAAAATACAGATAAGCAAAGAGAGAGAGGAAAAGAAAAGAAAAAAATATAGGTCTACTGTAAATAAAAGTTCCCCAAGAGAGAAGCCAGGATGTGAAGGACTTTGAGCTTCTTAGAAGAAGGGGTCAGATCAGCTGGTGCAATTCTGCATTCCCAGCAGCACTCTGTTCTTCCTGTTTTGGACACTAGCAATCAAGACAGAAGTTGGGGTGTCTGAATATGTCCTGGAGAAAGTCAAGATGGCTTTTGGTTTGCTGCCCCAGGCAGTGAGTCCCGGTGGTTCAGGGGCCAAAAGTCCTGCAGTTAATCCACCACCTGCAAGGGATGGCTGTGAAAAGAGAAAAATAGTCCTCCTTTGGAGTCCCATTATTTATACAGTTGCTAGCTTTCAAGCAGATAGAGAGAAAATAATCTTACAGTCATGCTTTCCCTCCTCTTAACTTCTGCCAGTCCTGCTGGAGCCATCCACTCCTTCATTCATCTGTCCATCCATCCATCCATCCAATCACTCATTCATTCATTCATCCACTTAGTGGCTCACTTCATTCATCCATTCAATACCAATTTACTGTGTACCTGCTGAGCACTAAACACTGTTGCATTTGGTTCTGGGAATACAGCATGAATAAGATAAGGCCCTTCTCTCATGGATCTTACATTGGACTGGTGCAGGTTTTAGTATCATTGCTTCCCTTTCAGCCTTACCTTTCTACAGCTGTGGATAAGATGCCATGAATTTGCGAGTAAAAGTGTTTATCTCTCCCTGGAGCAGACTAGACCCCTAGGCTCTGTCCTAGAGCACAACTCACCCTTAGCTGCCCTGCAACCTGATCATCTCCAACAGGGAAGGTGAAGAGAAGGCAGTATTTGGCTGATGAATTCTTCTCAAAATGATACTTTAGTTTTGTCTGGGAGGGGCAGGGGAACAGATCACAGAGGGAGGGGTTCTTGGCTTTATCAGAGAAAGAAGGCCTCATTGTGTGTTGTTGTTGGAACAGGTCCCAGAGACCTCAGTACAATTCTTTGGACAGGGCTGAGCTAAGCTACCATGTATACAATAATAGTCGAAAGAATAGTGTGGAATTTAGGGTAGTATCAAAGAGAGCTCTGTGTTACAGCTGTCTTCAGGCAGAGGGCATGACTTCAGCCCCAGGTCAAGTCCTGTTGTTAACTTCATAATATTTTAATGAACATGCCTTTTTGTGTCTGTTCCTCTCCCCTCTCCCCCATCTCTTTCTTTTTTGTGTGTGTAGTCATTTATTAAGGGATTTTGATAGAAAATTTAAAACTTAATCTCTGTAAACTCTTCCTTTTGAACTATGGCATACCTGAGTGGACAGGCAAGTTGCAGGGATGGGGACATTTGACACAGAGAACTTAGGAAGTTCCAGGAAACCAGTATTTCTGAAACTGTAGTCAATTCTGTTTTGATTTTTTGCTACATTGATGTAATACCTATTTCATTGTTGACCTAATATTGTTCTTTAAGTGGGAGTGCTTGTTCTTTTTGAAGGGACACTCTTCGTTTAATAAAGAACAAGTATAATTCGCCCAAAATAGTAAGTAACCATAAGCGTTGATATGTAAACTCTAGTGTTTGTGTCCTACATAAAGCGATTTGTGGTATGCAAGGACATATACATACCACATTTTGGGAAGTTCTGTTGTAGATTGTACCAGCTGTATTCACCATATTCTTGGAGAGTCAGATGAATAAATCTACCCGCTTCCAGTCCTTTCCTCCCATCTCCCTCTCCCACACTAAAGTGAATTGTGGGGCATGACACAAGTTGGAGAGAGGCCCCAGGGAGTGTTCCAGGACTGAGGGAAAGGAGGATTTGTGGCTACTCTGTGCCCTGCCAATGGAAGTAAAAATAGACCTACCTCCTGGGGTTATTGTTAAGTTTCAGTGAGCCAGTGCATACGGACTTTGCTTATTAGCACAATGCCTGGCCTTCCACTTTTCCTGATCATCTATAGGCACTGGCCCCTTGAATAACTTCACTCTGTATGCTGGGTATACAGTAATATTGCCAGCGCTGAAGCAGAAGATGCAGACACTGTGAAATGTGCTGTGGTCAACCAAGCTGTCCACATGCCAGGAGATTTATTTCCCATCTCTTCAGCAAGCTCTCTCCATCCTGGGTGGCATAGAGTAGAAGCTGAGAGTGTGGGCTCTGGACGCCGACAGCATGGCTTCCAATCCTGGCCTGTCCGTCACGTGTAGTTGGTAAGTACCTTATCTTTTTCATGTATTCAACAATTCCTGATTTTTCCTGTCTTTTTCTTGCTAGATTTGTCTTCAGCGAAGCGGAAGTTTGCAGATTCCTTAAATGAATTTAAATTTCAGTGCATAGGAGATGCAGAAACAGATGATGAGATGTGTATAGGTAAGTCATAACTGTGCAGAAGATAAAAATGTCTTCCACCTCATGGCCCCTTTCTGTTTTCCAGCAAGATCTTTGCAGGAGTTTGCCACTGTCCTCAGGAATCTTGAAGATGAACGGATACGGATGGTGAGTAGGGCTGGGCTACTCTTGGTCCCAGACTTCTTTCCCTTACTCTGTTGTTCTTCACCAGATTGAGAATGCCAGCGAGGTGCTCATCACTCCCTTGGAGAAGTTTCGAAAGGAACAGATCGGGGCTGCCAAGGTGAGAATTTTGCAAGCTTTGGTCTGGATTTTCTTTTTCTTTTTCTCTTCTCTTTTTTTGCCAGGAAGCCAAAAAGAAGTATGACAAAGAGACAGAAAAGTATTGTGGCATCTTAGAAAAACACTTGAATTTGTCTTCCAAAAAGAAAGAATCTCAGCTTCAGGAGGTAAGAGACTTTATTAGTATCCTGAATAAAGTGATTTTTCTCTTAAATTCCATCTTGTTTGTAGGCAGACAGCCAAGTGGACCTGGTCCGGCAGCATTTCTATGAAGTATCCCTGGAATATGTCTTCAAGGTGCAGGAAGTCCAAGAGAGAAAGATGTTTGAGTTTGTGGAGCCTGTAAGTAGATATTCAGGGTTTAATGATGTACCATGTGACCTTTGCCTTTCTTCCTTCATTACAGCTGCTGGCCTTCCTGCAAGGACTCTTCACTTTCTATCACCATGGTTACGAACTGGCCAAGGATTTCGGGGACTTCAAGACACAGTTAACCATTAGCATACAGAACGTGAGTGGGCATAGGGACAGGCTTCTTTTATCCTTTGATTTGAATAAAATTATTTTCATCCTAGACAAGAAATCGCTTTGAAGGCACTAGATCAGAAGTGGAATCACTGATGAAAAAGATGAAGGAGAATCCCCTTGAGCACAAGACCATCAGTCCCTACACCATGGAGGGATACCTCTACGTGCAGGAGAAACGTGAGTGCTTTGACTAGCAACAGCTTGGGATGATAGATATTTTATGGGAAATATTACCTTTCAGGTCACTTTGGAACTTCTTGGGTGAAGCACTACTGTACATATCAACGGGATTCCAAACAAATCACCATGGTACCATTTGACCAAAAGTCAGGAGGAAAAGGGGTGAGTTCATTTTTAAAATTTGATGTTTGATTCCTCATCTTGATAGTCTGTGTGTTCCCACTAGGGAGAAGATGAATCAGTTATCCTCAAATCCTGCACACGGCGGAAAACAGACTCCATTGAGAAGAGGTTTTGCTTTGATGTGGAAGCAGTAGACAGGTGAGTAGCTAGCATGCTTTTCTCAGGAGCAAGTTTCATATCCATGTCCCTCCTTTCTCTGCAGGCCAGGGGTTATCACCATGCAAGCTTTGTCGGAAGAGGACCGGAGGCTCTGGATGGAAGCCATGGATGGCCGGGAACCTGTAAGTAACAATTCAGGGAAGTAGAGCAAGAACACATAAGTGAATTTTTATTTTTATTTTCCAGGTCTACAACTCGAACAAAGACAGCCAGAGTGAAGGGAGTAAGTACGATGCTTGGGTAACCTTCTACAGCGCAACTTGACTGTCCTTCTCTTGCTCTTTCAGCTGCGCAGTTGGACAGCATTGGCTTCAGCATAATCAGGAAATGCATCCATGCTGTGGAAACCAGAGGTAAAGTAGTTTAACAGATGGCATTGTTCTCATCTAATTAAATCATCACTGTTTCTTTCCTCAGGGATCAACGAGCAAGGGCTGTATCGAATTGTGGGTGTCAACTCCAGAGTGCAGAAGTTGCTGAGTGTCCTGATGGGTGAGTGCCGCAGTGGCTCTGCTAGGCAGGTCGTGCTTTATGTATTGTCTTTTCTTCATTTTAGACCCCAAGACTGCTTCTGAGACAGAAACAGATATCTGTGCTGAATGGGAGATAAAGACCATCACTAGTGCTCTGAAGACCTACCTAAGGTAGGGACTTTCCATTTGCAAGGCAGAGTGCCTAAGCTGACTAGCCTATCTCCTTTTCCTCCAGAATGCTTCCAGGACCACTCATGATGTACCAGTTTCAAAGAAGTTTCATCAAAGCAGCAAGTAAGTCTTTTTTGTCTCAGTTTTAAGGGGAAGATAAGATATTACCTCCCTCCTTCCTTTGCAGAACTGGAGAACCAGGAGTCTCGGGTCTCTGAAATCCACAGCCTTGTTCATCGGCTCCCAGAGAAAAATCGGCAGATGTTACAGCTGCTCATGAACCACTTGGCAAAGTAGGTTTAAGACCAATTACTAGCCTTTTTCTTCATTGGTACCTTTTCTTTTCCTTCCTCCCAGTGTTGCTAACAACCACAAGCAGAATTTGATGACGGTGGCAAACCTTGGTGTGGTGTTTGGACCCACTCTGCTGAGGCCTCAGGAAGAAACAGTAGCAGCCATCATGGACATCAAATTTCAGAACATTGTCATTGAGATCCTAATAGAAAACCACGAAAAGGTAATATGTAATTGATCACTTGCAGTGAAGAATGAGTAACCTTGTTGTGAAACTTCGTTTGCAGATATTTAACACCGTGCCCGATATGCCTCTCACCAATGCCCAGCTGCACCTGTCTCGGAAGAAGAGCAGTGACTCCAAGCCCCCGTCCTGCAGCGAGAGGCCCCTGACGCTCTTCCACACCGTTCAGTCAACAGAGAAACGTGAGTCTTTGCTGCATAGGGCCAGCGTGGCATTAATATGGGACTTGTGGCTTTTCCCCCCCAGAGGAACAAAGGAACAGCATCATCAACTCCAGTTTGGAATCTGTCTCATCAAATCCAAACAGCATCCTTAATTCCAGCAGCAGCTTACAGCCCAACATGAACTCCAGTGACCCAGACCTGGCTGTGGTCAAACCCACCCGGCCCAACTCACTGTAAGTATGATGTCCAGCTGCCTACCCCACAACTGACAAGTTTTCTGGTTGTTATGTCTTGCAGCCCCCCGAATCCAAGCCCAACTTCACCCCTCTCGCCATCTTGGCCCATGTTCTCGGCGCCATCCAGCCCTATGCCCACCTCATCCACGTCCAGCGACTCATCCCCCGTCAGGTCTGTTGCAGGGTTTGTTTGGTTTTCTGTTGCTGCCGTTGTTCTCTCATTGGCTCGGTCCTCTCTTCATGCAGTGTTCAGCCTCCTCGTCAACTTTGTTCCCTGCCATCCAAACCTGCACTTGCTTTTTGACAGGCCAGAAGAAGCGGTACATGAAGACTCCAGGTAAAATCTCGGATGATGACCAATCTGTTCCCAAAATGTTAAATAAACTCCTGTTTTCACACAGCACACCGTTCCGGAAGGCAAAAGCCTTGTATGCCTGCAAAGCTGAACATGACTCAGAACTTTCGTTCACAGCAGGCACGGTCTTCGATAACGGTGAGTTTCTCATCCCCTCACAAAGATATGGGATTGTTAACTGCCAAGTCCTTTTTTTCCCCAGCAGAGTGTCCTTCAGCTTCCACAGCCATCTTCACTGCCACACCGAAGCTCCGGGCACCTCCACCTCTCACCTGGGCACTTCCACTGGCCGCCTGACACATCTTCTCACATCTGCTCTTGCTGCCATAACCCCCTCTTTACAGAGCAGCGAGAGTGATCTTTGAAAAACGGAAATGGCATTAAAGCCCTTCAGTGGCCTCCCATTGCTCTGAGAATTACTTACAAGGCCCTCCAGGGCCCAGTTCCTGCCCCTCTGACCTCACGCCCTCACTTGACATACTACAGCCTCATGCCTTCTTCATGTTCTCAAGCAAGGTCGGCAAACTATGACCTGCCCGTCAAATCCAACCTGCCACCTGTCACCTAACAATTCTGTAACTGCTCCCACATACAACATGGTCGTCATCATAAATCCTATAGGTATTGTTGAGAGCAGGAGGAAAGTTTGGTTGAGTGAGTGAGAGACCTTACCCAAGCCTTCCTGTGGTCTCTAGGAGTCATGGCAGAGTTCGCTGACACTGGTCTGCTTTTAACCAGCCTTGCCAGTGACCTTTCAAATTCCCTGAGGAGCAAAAGGCCAAATTGAACCTGAAAGAAAACACCTCTCAGTGTTGACTGAGTTGCAGTAGAAAATGGACCTGACAAAACGTTAGTACACTTTCTCAATTGGGTTAG